GGAGAAACTATTCCATTTCATAAAATAAAAAATTTAAAAAACTATGAAATATGTATGAATAGGGCCTTTCTACCAAAGTCTAAGTAAAAATTTCCAGCACTTTCCCATGGGTGCCTGAGGACTTAGGTGTAGTTTTCTTACATTTGCTTTTCTGTTTTGAGTACTGAACATGACACCTTTTGTAATAAATAATGACTAAAAATGAGTGGCCAAATATTAAACTTCAAGTCTATACATTACAGCATATTTATATTAATTAGGAGCTAGAGACCACACTAAATAAATTAATATATGTTCATCAGCGGATTACTACGCAGCCCATAAAATATTTAAGGACGGTGTCACCCTTAACCTTAGGCAATCCCTAACTGTGCCTTGGGGGAAAAGGCACAGTTCTAAATCCCCCTCTGGTGTGTGGGACCTGAGGTGTGTGGGACCTGGGGGAAGCAGCAGTGCTGAACATCCGGAGGCAAGACGGTGTGGGCCCCTTCCCTTTTCTCGCCTTCAGGCCTCTGTATAACCCTAAAACCCACCAGACCCCACATGGGGTCATCTAGATGCCTGGAGGAGTTCCAGGGTGGTCCCTTCGGGCGTCATGCCTGGTTTCATTGTCCTGACCGGGTGCGAGGAGGGACACCTGGCCAGGAGATATAACCTGCCGGCCAGTGTGGCATTTCTTTCAAATGACCACTTAAGCCTCAGCCACGATTTGGGGTGACTCAAATCGTTCATGTGGAACACACACACACACACACATATACACACACACGTGTCTTAGGGACGGACACACACAAACACGTGTCTTAGGGGCCCCGTGTGAGGAGAGGAGATTCACACTACTGACCCAGCAACCAGGGTCGACCCCAGAGGGCTGGAGCACACACTCCGGGTTGACGATAGGCGCCTGGCTCTGGGTTGCACGGCTCCGGATTGGACGGCTCCCGGGAAGAGAGAGGAGTCATCTGACGTCCAGCTCGCCAATCAGAGTCGAGGACTGGCTGGGCTCCACCCACCTTCTTGCTCTACCAGTTCGCGCTCTCCTCCGGCAGAAGTAGCAGCTGCGCTCTTGCTCTCTGGGGGAGAACCTGGCGTTATGGCCACTCAGTCAGACATGGAGAAGGAGCAGAAGCACCAGCAGGACGAGGGGCAGGGAGGGCTGAACAACGAAACCGCCCTTGCCTCCGGGGATGCCTGCGGGACCGGGAATCAAGATCCTGCTGCTTCCGTCACCACAGTCTCCAGCCAAGCATCTCCCTCGGGCGGCGCCGCCCTAAGCAGCAGCACAGCCGGTTCTTCCGCTGCAGCCGCCACCTCCGCCGCCATTTTCATCACCGATGAGGCCTCGGGGCTGCCAATCATAGCTGCTGTGCTGACGGAGAGGCATTCTGACCGCCAGGACTGCCGCAGTCCTCACGAAGTTTTTGGGTGTGTGGTGCCCGAGGGGGGCAGCCAGGCCGCTGTGGGGCCCCAGAAGGCCACTGGCCACGCCGACGAGCACCTGGCCCAGACCAAGAGCCCCGGGAACAGCCGTCGTAGGAAGCAGCCCTGCCGCAACCAGGCTGCCCCGGCTCAGAAGCCTCCAGGGCGGCGTCTGTTTCCTGAGCCTTTGCCGCCATCTTCTCCAGGGTTCCGGCCCAGCAGCTATCCCTGTTCCGGGGCTTCTACGTCGAGTCAGGCAACCCAGCCAGGCCCTGCACTCCTAAGCCACGCATCTGAGGCAAGGCCTGCTACCCGAAGCCGCATCACCCTGGTAGCTTCTGCTCTCCGCAGACGTGCATCTGGTCCAGGCCCTGTCATCCGAGGCTGCACCGCCCAGCCAGGCCCTGCTTTTCCACACCGCGCCACTCATCTAGACCCTGCTCGTCTAAGCCCTGAATCTGCGCCAGGCCCTGCCCGCCGAGGCCGTGCATCTGTGCCAGGCCCTGCCCGCCGAGGCTGCGATTCTGCGCCAGGCCCTGCCCGCCGAGGCCGCGATTCTGCGCCAGTCTCTGCCCCCCGAGGCCGCGATTCTGCGCCAGGCTCTGCCCGCCGAGGCCGCGATTCTGCGCCAGGCCCTGCCCTTCGCGTCCGCACAGCAAGGTCAGACGCCGGTCATCGCAGCACCAGCACGACGCCAGGCACTGGCCTCCGGAGCCGTTCCACCCAGCAAAGATCAGCCCTTCTCAGCCGCCGCTCTCTGTCTGGGTCAGCTGATGAGAATCCTTCCTGTGGGACTGGCTCAGAAAGGCTTGCCTTTCAGAGCAGATCAGGCTCTCCTGATCCTGAGGTCCCAAGCCGTGCTTCCCCGCCTGTTTGGCATGCAGTCCGTATGCGTGCCTCCTCACCCTCACCCCCTGGGAGGTTCTTCCTTCCCATCCCTCAGCAGTGGGATGAGAGCTCCTCCTCCTCCTATGCTTCCAACTCCTCCTCCCCGAGTAGGTCTCCTGGCCTAAGCCCCTCATCCCCTTCCCCTGAGTTTTTGGGCCTGAGATCTATCTCCACTCCTAGCCCTGAAAGCCTTAGGTATGCTTTGATGCCTGAGTTTTATGCTCTGAGCCCTGTCCCTCCAGAAGAGCAGGCAGAAATAGAGAGCACAGCTCACCCCGCAACACCGCCTGAGCCGTGACCCTCTATAAGCATCCTCTAAGACCCACAGAAGGAATCAACATTTACCCACTTTGTGAATGGGCTGCCTGCCCTGTAGTTAGCTGCGAGGTCTCCCAAAGTTCCAGCCGTTAACCAACATCCTGAGTAGTTTAGAAGCCTCTCCTCCCCATGACTCCACCACCTAGCACTTAACCTGCTGTTGGCCTTTGATTCTGGGCCACCTTCTTCCTCAAGAGTTTGCCTTTGCCCTTGAGCTGAGATTTCTGTTTTCCAAGTTGCTTTTCTGTTATGAAATGTTTTAATTAGTAAAATAAATTGTTTTGTTTAAACAAAATGTAGAGGTGTGTTTTTTTATTGCGGTTCGAA